GCCTAACTGGAAGCCTGGCCTCCCTGCGAGTTCCTGAGAGCAAAGCCCCAGCCGCGGCCTGGCTCCCGCCGGGCCCCCGCCCCGCATCCGGAACAGCTGGAGTCGGCCTGGCCATGCACTCAAGCCGGGCGCTGGGCTAGGCGGGGCCGGCAGCGGGGCCCCGGCCGGGGCCCGGGCGGAGCGCAGCAGGGAGGCACGGAGCCGGCCCCGTTAGCCCCGGCACCTGGCCTGGCTACTCTTCAGACGCCCATCATCAGGCCGTTGGTGGCCCCAGCCAGCCTGGGGAGCGGCTGCCGGAGGAAAGTGAGCAAGATTGCCGGAGGAGGTAGGGCGGCCGCTTCGGAATCAGGCCGGGGAGAGGCGTCCAGAGCCGCCAACAATTCCCTCCTCCGCCTCTCCGCGTGGAGAAGGCTGAGCTCTCCGACTAGCCCCCTCCCCCAACCCCTGGGGTCCTCCACCCCCTTCCCGCGTCGCCCACCCAAGGCTGCGCAGCCGGCTCTGACCTCCTGCGGGCCAGCGCAGGAGGGCTTCAGATTCCCTCTCCCCAGGCGCGTCGCCCAGGCAGTGGGGTGAGGGGCAAGAGGGTCAGAGGTAGAGGCGCTGGGCTCTTGATCTCAGCTCCGCAAAGTCCACTCTGGGTGGCAGCGGGGCCCACCCGGGCTCCTGGTCCTACCTGGCCCGAGCGGCGGCCGCGTCCCTCCCGGGCTGGGGTTCCCACCACTCTTTCGGGCTCCACATCCCGGGTCGGAGAGACCGAGACCTTCGGGCCGGTGCGGTCATTGCAGCTAGGCCGGCGGGAGGCGGGTGCGCCAGGAGCGCGGCTCGCAGTTTGGGGTGGGGGCGGTGGCTTTTCAGTCGCCCGAGGTTCGGGTGCAATAAAGGAGCAGCTAATGTAATTTACAAACAGCTCGGGCCGAACGCAGCGCAGCGCCCGGACTGACAGGCGCATTAGGCAGGCTAATTCCAGCCGGCTCCTCCTACCCCCGGCCCGCTAATTAATGAGCTTCCCAACTTACAGCCGCCTGCATTGGACAGACAGAGAGTGAAAGAGAGGGCGAGGGAGAGGGAGAGAAGGAGAGAGAAGGGGGGAGCAGAGAAGAGAGAAGAGAGAGGGAGGGAGGGAGAGCGAGAACAGGAGGAGAGAACAGAGGCAAAGAAGAGAGGAAAAAGGGAGAAAGGAGAGAGAAAGAGAAAGAAGTGCCGCTGCAGATAATTGATTACACCGCGATCAAGGCTAACTTGTTAGCAATAGTCAATTGCCCCGTCTCTCCGCCTCCCTCGCAGTCCGGGATCGGCGCCCTCGCCTCGGCTCTTCCAACTGCGGCCGCCAGGACCCGGGGCCAGGAGCCACTGCCGAGCCACCTGACACCTTTAAATAGCACCGGGGTTGGCGAAACTGGAGCCCCGCGCAGCGCGCCCCGGCTCCGGCCCCGGATTGCTGGAAGCCCCAGCAGCAGCGGCGCCCGCGTCAGCGCCCTCTTCCCGGGGCCCCGCGCTGTTCTCCCCTCCTCAGCCGCCGCGCTAATCGGCCCCGCGCCCGGCCCGCGCCCTGCCCAGTGCGGCCTCCTTTCCACCCGCCGCTGCCTGCCCGCGCCGTCCGGCGCCCGAGCTGCCCGCGGGCTGGGTCCCCGCGGCCCGAGCCGCCCCGGCCGGGACCCCGAACAAGGCCGAGATGACTTCCAAGGAGGACGGCAAGGCGGCGCCGGGGGAGGAGCGGCGGCGCAGCCCGCTGGACCACCTGCCTCCGCCTGCCAACTCCAACAAGCCACTGACGCCGTTCAGCATCGAGGACATCCTCAACAAGCCGTCTGTGCGGAGAAGTTACTCGCTGTGCGGGGCGGCGCACCTGCTGGCCGCCGCGGACAAGCACGCGCAGGGCGGCTTGCCCCTGGCGGGCCGCGCGCTGCTCTCGCAGACCTCGCCGCTGTGCGCGCTGGAGGAGCTCGCCAGCAAGACGTTTAAGGGGCTGGAGGTCAGCGTTCTGCAGGCAGCCGAAGGTAGGCGCAGCTGCTGGGTTCCCCTGCACCCACAACGCGAGCCTACACTGTCCTTTCCTCCCAGGCCGCGACGGTATGACCATCTTTGGGCAGCGGCAGACCCCTAAGAAGCGGCGAAAGTCGCGCACGGCCTTCACCAACCACCAGATCTATGAATTGGAAAAGCGCTTTCTATACCAGAAGTACCTGTCCCCCGCCGATCGCGACCAAATCGCGCAGCAGCTGGGCCTCACCAACGCGCAAGTCATCACCTGGTTCCAGAATCGGCGCGCTAAGCTCAAGCGGGACCTGGAGGAGATGAAGGCCGACGTAGAGTCCGCCAAGAAACTGGGCCCCAGCGGGCAGATGGACATCGTGGCGCTGGCCGAACTCGAGCAGAACTCGGAGGCCACAGCCGGCGGTGGCGGCGGCTGCGGCAGGGCCAAGTCGAGGCCCGGCTCTCCGGTCCTCCCCCCAGGCGCCCCGAAGGCCCCGGGCGCTGGCGCCCTGCAGCTCTCGCCTGCCTCTCCGCTCACGGACCAGCCGGCCAGCAGCCAGGACTGCTCGGAGGACGAGGAAGACGAAGAGATCGACGTGGACGATTGAGCGGCGCCCCGGGTCTTCCGCCGCCCTGGGCTCCTAGCGCTCGAAAGCCCAACGCCTCCCGGACCGGACCGCCGAGGGGAGCTGGGACCTCCTCTGCCAACTCCCGCCTCCTCCCCTGTCCCCGGCCCCGGACTCGGCTCCTGGCAGCCGCCTCTTCCCTCTCGAAGCAATAAACCCAGGCTGGCCGGCCGGGCCGGCCGCCACCAGCGGCCTCCGCCGCCCCGGAAGCCCTCGCCGTGCAATTCTGTATGGCTTCTATATAAATATTTAAACCTATATAGCGGGTTCTTCCCACCGCAGCCTGATTT